GAGAGAGAGAGAGGATGTCGACCTTACATGGCTCCTAGCTCTCCGCGCTCTAGCCGAATGCCTGGTTCCTAGTGGGTGCTTGATACGTGGGAAATGTAGGGGGAGGGGGTGGCGGGGCATTGGGAATGTCCCGCAGAGTGGATTTCGGGAGAGTGGCGCTTTTCTCTAGAACTCTCTTCCGGTTACACCTGGAGTAAAAGCTTGACACTCTAGAAGGAAAACCCCAGATGAGCAGCTAGGACTGAGGGTTAGCGGTAGGCGGGAGCGGGGAGATAGTACAAGTACGCTTCCTAATGAGGCGGTGCCGCAAAATAACCAATTTTAATAAAGACTGCAGAGAAGAAAACCAGGTTCTGCTGGCGGAGTGCACAGGCTCCCAGCCGAGCGCCCAACAACCAGGTTCCGGGCCCACCCTGCCGCAGCCTCTTGGAAATCTCTAAGTTGGAATGTGTGCGTGCGCACCACGGGTCACTGCCCTCTTTGTGTGTGAATTTGAAGCGAAATCTGGGCGAGGCGGGGCCGTGCTACTAGCAATCGGACCCACAGTCGCGGTTCCAAGAAGCCCCGAAGCTTCCCCGGCTTCCCGCAGCACTGCTGGGAGGGCACACGGCGCCTCTGTCCCCACCCCAGAGCGTGGGGCGCGCGGAAAAAGGTCTGGTGACTGCCCTCCCCGCCGCCCCCCGGGAGCGTGCCCTCCCGCCGGACCCTGGGACTCCAGAGAAGCGCCGAGGGCGCGAGTACACTAAGATATACGACCTTCCCTGGGGACCGGGAAGGGCACAACCACCTCTTGCAACTCCGCCACTAAGACGCCTTGGGTCACCAGGCCCGGGGGAAAACTCGTCCCCGTCCCAGGCTCTCGATTCGGGCCGCAGCTCACGTCCCGCGCTCCTCCCTGCGCGCCGCTCTGCTCCTCCCTAGTCCCGCCTCCAGCTCCGCCCGGGCGCCCAGAGGGCAAATGAGGGGCGGCGGGGTGGCGGGTGGGGGGGAGACGCGGAATTTCCCAGCGCGGGGGCTCTGGCTTACCCTGCAACCGGGCAGTCTCTTTCTGTTTACGGAGAGAAAGGGGAAATGGAAAAGTCGGGGAGGCGGTGGCTGGCGTCCGCTGCGCCGCCCCTGGGCAGGCTCAGACGCCGTGAGTCAGGGGCAGAGCAGGGCGGTCTGAGCGTGCGGGCGACGCGGGTCTCACTCGTCCGCTCCGCTCTGGACTGCGCGCCACGCTCTGGGGTCCGGCGCCCTGGTTCCTGCTTCTGCCGCTGCCGCCGCCGGATCCCAGTGGCCCGGCGTGCTCGGCTCCCACAGGCCTGCAGCCAGCATCGCACCGAACCTTCGGGGGGCCGCGGCTGGAGCGCTCGGCCGGCGTGGGAGCGCCAAGGCCGCAGGTAATCCAGGGTTGGGGGTCTCCGGCGTGTCTGGCTGTTTTTTTTTTAACCTCTGTGTTTCCAGTAAATTCGACAAGCAGAAACTGCAACTAAACGGCTCAGTAAAACCGAAGTCAAATGTTCCTCCATTAATCTAAGAAGTTGCTCTCCTAACTCAGCAGACTCCAAGAACCTGAATCACAATCTCCCTCGAAGATGTACAAGATCTCAGGAGGGGAAGCTGCCCCCTCACTCTAGATTTCACGGTGGTGATAACAGCCATGAAAGCATTTCATAGGTTTCTGCCTTTTTTTTCTCTCTCTTTATGTCCGTAAACTAAATATTTGTGTTTTCTTTCCTAGACTCTCCAGAAAGAGCAACAGTAATGGAGTACATGAGCACTGGAAGTGACAATAAAGAAGAGATTGATTTATTAATTAAACATTTAAATGTGTCTGATGTAATAGACATTATGGAAAATCTTTATGCAAGTGAAGAGCCAGCAGTTTATGAACCCAGTCTAATGACCATGTGTCAAGACAGTAATCAAAACGATGAGCGTTCTAAGTCTCTGCTGCTTAGTGGCCAAGAGGTACCATGGTTGTCATCAGTCAGATATGGAACTGTGGAGGATTTGCTTGCTTTTGCAAACCATATATCCAACACTGCAAAGCATTTTTATGGACAACGACCACAGGAATCTGGAATTTTATTAAACATGGTACGTTTCTTTCCGATCAGTTGGGTGCTATGTCTCACCGTCTCACATTTTTATTTTGTTGTAGGTCATCACTCCCCAAAATGGACGTTACCAAATAGATTCCGATGTTCTCCTGATCCCCTGGAAGCTGACTTACAGGAATATTGGTTCTGATTTTATTCCTCGGGGCGCCTTTGGAAAGGTATACTTGGCACAAGATATAAAGACGAAGAAAAGAATGGCGTGTAAACTGGTATGTGTTTTCTACCTAGATAACCCACACTGTTTAGAATCTCGCTTGTATTTTTGTGTTCTAGATCCCAGTAGATCAATTTAAGCCATCTGATGTGGAAATCCAGGCTTGCTTCCGGCACGAGAACATCGCAGAGCTGTATGGCGCAGTCCTGTGGGGTGAAACTGTCCATCTCTTTATGGAAGCAGGCGAGGGAGGGTCTGTTCTGGAGAAACTGGAGAGCTGTGGACCAATGAGAGAATTTGAAATTATTTGGGTGACAAAGCATGTTCTCAAGGGACTTGATTTTCTACACTCAAAGAAAGTGATCCATCATGATATTAAACGTAAGTATCTTTGGACATATACCTTTTTGGCTTTTTATCTTAAAAATATTTCCTCTCATTTTAGCTAGCAACATTGTTTTCATGTCCACAAAAGCTGTTTTGGTGGATTTTGGCCTAAGTGTTCAAATGACCGAAGATGTCTATTTTCCTAAGGACCTCCGAGGAACAGAGGTAATTATGTTCACATGAAAAGGGTTACTATTATGAAGCTGAATGTTTCCCACTTCTTTTTCAGATTTACATGAGCCCAGAGGTCATCCTGTGCAGGGGCCATTCAACCAAAGCAGACATCTACAGCCTGGGGGCCACGCTCATCCACATGCAGACGGGCACCCCACCCTGGGTGAAGCGCTACCCTCGCTCAGCCTATCCCTCCTACCTGTACATAGTAAGTGGGGTTCAACCAGGGCTGGGGGCGGCCTTTGATGCTAAGAGAGCTGGTTTGTTGATAGATCCACAAGCAAGCACCTCCACTGGAAGACATTGCAGATGACTGCAGTCCAGGGATGAGAGAGCTGATAGAAGCTTCCCTGGAGAGAAACCCCAATCACCGCCCAAGAGCCGCAGACCTACTAAAACATGAGGCCCTGAACCCGCCCAGAGAGGATCAGCCACGCTGTCAGAGTCTGGACTCTGCCCTCTTGGAGCGCAAGAGGCTGCTGAGTAGGAAGGAGCTGGAACTTCCTGAGAACATTGCTGGTAGGGACACCCTGCTGTGTGCCGCACACTTATGTTACTTACTTTGTAATGTTTTCCTTTTCAGATTCTTCGTGCACAGGAAGCACCGAGGAATCTGAGATGCTCAAGAGGCAACGCTCTCTCTACATCGACCTCGGCGCTCTGGCTGGCTACTTCAATCTTGTTCGGGGACCACCAACGCTTGAATATGGCTGAAGGATGCCATGTTTGCTCTAAATTAAGACAGCATTGATCTCCTGGAGGCTGGTTCTGCTGCCTCTACACAGGGGCCCTGTACAGTGAATGGTGCCATTTTCGAAGGAGCAGTGTGACCTCCTGTGACCCGTGAATGTGCCTCCAAGCGGCCCTGTGTGTTTGACATGTGAAGCTATTTGATATGCACCAGGTCTCAAGGTTCTCATTTCTCAGGTGACGTGATTCTAAGGCAGGAATTTGAGAGTTCACAGAAGGATCGTGTCTGCTGACTGTTTCATTCACTGTGCACTTTGCTCAAAATTTTAAAAATACCAATCACAAGGATAATAGAGTAGCCTAAAATTACTATTCTTGGTTCTTATTTAAGTATGGAATATTCATTTTACTCAGAATAGCTGTTTTGTGTATATTGGTGTATATTATATAACTCTTTGAGCCTTTATTGGTAAATTCTGGTATACATTGAATTCATTATAATTTGGGTGACTAGAACAACTTGAAGATTGTAGCAATAAGCTGGACTAGTGTCCTAAAAATGGCTAACTGATGAATTAGAAGCCATCTGACAGCAGGCCACTAGTGACAGTTTCTTTTGTGTTCCTATGGAAACATTTTATACTGTACATGCTATGCTGAAGACATTCAAAACGTGATGTTTTGAATGTGGATAAAACTGTGTAAACCACATAATTTTTGTACATCCCAAAGGATGAGAATGTGACCTTTAAGAAAAATGAAAACTTTTGTAAATTATTGATGATTTTGTAATTCTTATGACTAAATTTTCTTTTAAGCATTTGTATATTAAAATAGCATACTGTGTATGTTTTATATCAAATGCCTTCATGAATCTTTCATACATATATATATTTGTAACATTGTAAAGTATGTGAGTAGTCTTATGTAAAGTATGTTTTTACATTATGCAAATAAAACCCAATACTTTTGTCCAATGTGGTTGGTCAAATCAACTGAATAAATTCAGTATTTTGCCTTAGTTGTTGTGAAGCCTGTGATTCTCAGCTGGGA